TAATTCCAGCTACTCTAGGGGCTGAGGCAGGAGAATCACTTGAACCCAGGAGGCGGAGGTTGCAGTGAGCCGAGATCAAGCCACTGCACGACAGAGTGAGAATCTGTCTCAAAAAAAAAAAAAAGAAAAAGAAAAAGAAAAGCAATTTTAAAAAGGGCGATTCTGCCCTGTATTCCTCAGGAGATTCTCTTAGGAAGGGACTGCTAGAGCTCACTGTAGATGTGCCTCATTTTATGCAACAAATATATTTTTGAACATATAAAATAGTCAAATGTTGTTCAGCATCTACCATGCGTCAGACAATGAGCTAGGTGTTTTAACCCTTATACCTAATCTGTAAAATGGACATTATTATTTCCATTTTGCAGACTGATCAGCTGCAAGGCTAAACAGCATACGTATCAGTGTTGTCTAGCTAATAGTCTAGCTATTAAAGGGTGGAACCTCGATTGTAAGCCGGTTTGTCTGATTAGGAAGCCCAAGGTTTTGTGTGCGACACACATTCTTGTAAGTTAAATATTTAGGATACACTATAAGTGATCATCTGAAGAAGTTCTGTTAGTCATTTCCTTTGAAAGGCACGTTATCTACAAACCTTCTTGCAGGGATTTGAGGTAAAGGGCAAGGATTTTCTTGACTGCGTGCATGATGGCAGTTTGTTTCACTACACATGCATCACTCTGCCTCATCTGACACCAGATAACGACATCGAAAATACCCTTAATACATTTTTTAGGTCACTCCGTCCATTAAGCAGATAATCCCGCAAAGCAACGTCCCAGAGAGACGTTAGTTTCCCCAAAGGCCCAGGCTGTGGAGACCGGGATAGTGTAACTTGCGCCTGAAGTAAAAAGAGGGGCAGTCCGAGAGAGAGGAGGAGGGCACGTTTCACTACGGGTAAAGGGGCGCACGAGGGGTAAAGGGACTGGCGGGAGCAGGGTACCGCCCTCTAGTAAACCCGCCCCGCGGGGCGTGGCGGGGACGACGGGCCGCGCAGCCTGCGCATGCGCGCCGGCGACCACGCCTAAATAGCCGCAGCCTCTGCGCGTCGCCCTCCACGGTTACCCCGGCTCTCCGCCCCTCCTTCTCGCGGCGCTCGAGGGACCATGGCCGATCCTCGCGTGAGACAGATCAAGATCAAGACCGGCGTGGTGAAGCGGTAAGGAGCCGGGAGCGGCGCCCTGCACCTCCAATTTTCTAAAACATTTTTGGCTTTTTTATAGGTTGGTCAAAGAAAAAGTGATGTATGAAAAAGAGGCAAAACAACAAGAAGAAAAGATTGAAAAAATGAGAGCTGAAGACGGTGAAAATTATGACATTAAAAAGCAGGTAAAATTATATCATAAATAACAATAGCTAACCTTTGAACGTCTCACAGAGATTCTCATTCTAGGCAGAGATCCTACAAGAATCCAGGATGATGATCCCAGATTGCCAGCGCAGGTTGGAAGCCGCATATTTGGATCTTCAACGGATACTAGTAAGCAAAGACTTCTGTGTCATGTTTAAATTTTTTTTTTCAATCCAATACATGGAAAGCCAAAAGTTTAAATATTTAACACTGAGAACTAGTTGGCAGTATTTCTTATTCACTTGCCCTTTATACCGCTATATTTTAAAATAATTAATGGAGTTTAAATTGTGTTTTGAATTATGCCTCCAGTAAAAGTACTGTTTTCTAGCATGTTTGTTCAGTTTATTAAAATTTAGCTAGTTAAATTTATTTAAGTTATGATAGTACCAGTATTGTCCAGCAATGTCTTGATTATTTGGTTTTCATACATAAAGATCTTTTGAGACATTGAGGATGAGTTGACTGATTAAAATTTTAAAAGATCTAATGTTTCAAAAGAATTTGGGATCTTATTAAAAGGATCTTGAATTCTTTCACATTCAAACCTAGATCAGTTTGAGAGGGGGAAAAAACCTGGTAATCTATGTAGTCCCCTCATACTAACTTGGAGCTGAATAACACTTATACTTGCTGGTATAAATGCCTTGTGATACAGAAGGTAGATAAAGCAGGAAATAATAACTGTTAAAATACTATCTAAGACAGGAAGCATCATTTGTATTTCTTGACAGTTTAAATGCTTTTTTCTCTCATGAATCTAGTAGCTGAGAAAGTAATAGAAATTGCTTGGAAAAAAATAATGTTGGCCGCCAGGTGCAGTGGCTCATGCCTGTAATCCCAGCACTTTGGGAGGCTGAGGTGGGTGGATCACGAGTCAGGAGTTCAAGACCAGCCTGACCAACATGGTGAAATCCTGTCTCTACTAAAAATACCAAAATAATAATAATAATAATAATGTATTTGGATGATATATTTGTATGTGAAGATGTATTCAACAATATCTCTGCCCTTGAAGAGCTTGTATTTACTAACAGAGAACAAAGATGTGTTTAAGGTATAACATGGAGGTTTAAGAAATTCTTACGTATAGTTTGAGCTAAGCAAATTCTCAGTCGTTTTGCTTTCAGTTTTCATATTAAATACACACATACTTTATTTCCTCTACTGTTTGTATATCTCCATCTTTTATTGACCTGACATAAATTGCTAACCATAGCTTCATTTAAAAATCAAACAAAATTTCCTGTGTACTTTAGATAATATTATTTCATTTGTCTGTTATCATTACAATATATTAGTAAAAGTTGCCTGTATATCAGTATTATGGAAAAACTCAATCTTTAAATATCAGAAAATGAAAGATGTATTTTGTTTCCTTTAGTGTAGGGTATGTAATACCCATTAGCAAGCAGGCAATTCATTTGTTTAATTCAAAGATTATATTTAACTCTGTTGTGACATCAGAAGCCTTCTTTGTCATTGTGAATAGTCAGTGGATTATTTTGGCCTGAATGCTGTCATATATGTAACATGTTAGTAAATCTTCCTTTTTACTTTTCTCTTTTGTATGATGATGATGGGTCAACAAAATGAGAATAAACTTTTTCTGAGGTTTTTATTTAATTAATGCTGGTAGCTTTAGAAGACTGTTATTCACTTATTTTATGAGAATATATACAGTGAAACAAAACCACCAGTTATTTCTTCCTTTCCTTGTAAAGAAGGAACAGAATGTGGGAAACCTGTGGAATTACAATATATTTAGATGAGGCTTGGGATTTTTTACTTTTAATTTTTTAGTTATTAACATTAATGGTTTGTAATATTTGAGTAAATAACAAAGTACTGAAACTTGAAAAGGATAAACTTAATTTTTATTGTATTTCATTTTAGGAAAATGAAAAAGACTTGGAAGAAGCTGAGGAATATAAAGAAGCACGTTTAGTACTGGATTCAGTGAAGTTAGAAGCCTGAAACTTTTCTCGTATGGGGTGGTTTTTGCATTAAATCCTGGGGTCCATTTTACAATCCATTATTTTTGACCACTGCTATGTGTTCAAGTAGTATGAGAATGTGATTGTTTTTATCTGGTTACATATATATTTCTTTGTCTAATTTAATATGTCAAATAAATGAGTTCATCTAATAAAATTGTTTATTTTATACTTTACAAAATTTTTAAATTAACCTTTTATCATTAAACCACATAGACTTTATGACAGAGAACTATAATCTGTTAGGTTCTATTCGAAGTCTAC